CTTTGTTGGGGGCCAAGCCAAGGCCCAGCAAAGACAAATGGCTCTTCCAGTGTGGGTGGAAGAGGGGTGAGGTCACCCAGTCCTCGGCCTGTGGTTTGCTTTGCCTCAGTGCCGGGAGCAATCTCTTGCCCTGATTTGCATTGTGGGCTGAGGATTCAGGTCAGTGAGAAGGCCAGTGATAGAATTGTCTGTGTGGGTGCTGCTGATAGGGATCAGCTGCTGATCATGGCTAGGGCTAGCGGCTGAGCACACGGGCACCAGCCTACTGCTCGGGCAGCAAGGCAGCAGGATGGAGGGGTTTGTAAAAATGCCTTCCACCTACCCTGCTGGGCTTGCCCGAGAGGCTCTGAGTGTGTGAAGGGGAAGACAATTATCGCTAGGCTGGAGAATAGAAAGAGCACCATCAGGTGAGAAAGAGAAGAAAAAAAGAGAGGGGAGAGAGTGGATAAGAAGAAGGAAGCCTGGGACACAAGAACAAGGGCTTTGCTTGCTCTAGGGCTTTGCTTGCTAAACTCCTAGGGAGCACACAAGTGAGAATCCAGGGCAGAGGGAAGCAGGATGGGTGCCCTGAGTGCTTGGCCCCATTTCCTGGGGCTTACTGGCCTCGTGGGTGGGAGTTTTATAGGCTACTGCTCCTTGGGGAGGCCTCAGTGATTGAGGATACTCCTGTATGAGCCTCGGCCCTGACCCCAGGATGGGGGACTGGAGGATCCTAACAGGATTGGGGGTTGGTTGGGTGTAACCAAGGTATCTGCCAAAGGGAGAGTACCAAGGAAAGCGGAGGCACCTCCTCCCTGGCTGTCCTTCACCCCCTCTCCCCTCCTTGTTCTCTGGGAGTGGCTGGCGAGCAGCGGCCTCCCCGCAGGGCCAGGCAGGTGGGCCAGAGCTTTTGGTTTGCTGAGGTTTGTCAGATTTTCCAGCTCAGGGCCCAGCCAGCTGGCAGGAAGCAGGACAGAGGTCACTTGAATTCAGACCACATGTCCCTGTTAAATACATTAGCTTTTAAATCAATCTTTGTTCAAAGTCCAGTGAGTTGCAAGCTTAATGCTCACCTGCAGAGACAGAATTCCTGAGTGAACGAACAGAGCAGCTCCTCTTCCATCTCCAGGTAAGAACTGCTCGTGTCCTCCTTGAGGGTGCATCTCCAGTTTTTTTTTCTTTTTTTGAAACAGGGTCTCATTCTGTTGCCCAGGCTGGAGTGCAGTGGTGCGATCTCGGCTCACAGCAACCTCTCTGCCTCCAGGTTCAAGCCATCCTCCCAACTAAGCCTCCCGAGTAGCTGGGACTAAAGATGTGTACCACCATGTATTTTGGCTGTTTGAACTGGGGAACAAAGCCTGCTGGATTTAATGGACTCCAACTTCAAATGATTGCTGCTAATGATATTCTAGAAATCCATAGGCCTTCATTTCTTCTGTGTCTATCCACCAGAGGGGTCTGATCTCTAGATTTTTTCAGGAGGCAGAAGATGAGGTGGGGTTAAAGAAGTAGGAAAGAGTATCCTTAAATACAAAGATCCTTCCTAATTAGGCCCTGTGTTCCAGAGTCCCAGGCATCCTTGTCATGGAGCAATGACAGAGTCTTGCGAAAGAGACATACCCCAGCTCTGAATTAGGGGACAGAGTAACACCAGGATGTGGACTAGACAGAACAAGGCCTGGAGGTGGACCAGAGCCCAGCTCCCTTGGCTCCTAGATGAATCATCTTTCTGCAAGATGGCAAAGGAAACAAATAGTTTTAGGTTCCCATGTAAGACCAGGCTTTTGAGGTTTAGGTCTGCTTTCCCCATTGGTGCAGCTGGGGGCGTTAAATATTTAATCAGTTTGGCCTGGGTACATGCAGATCGATGGCCATAGCATTAATCCATTAATGGCTGTGTGGTGGGGAGTACACAGTGGCAGAAGGCAGTTGGGGGCTTGCAGCAGTAGCTGTTTCCCCACCAGTATGGTAGCATTTCACTATTGGTATAAAGTGGCTCTAATTTTCTGGCTTCAACCAGACAAAAAAGAAACTGACCTTGAATGCTTGAGCCTTCAAAGCCATAGATGCAGATCTGAGCGATTACCATCTGGCTGTTTGAAAACTTCAAACAAAAAAGTCAACTTGAGATTCTGCCAAGAAACAGTGATTTGTGTTTCTTTGTATGTCAGGCTCACAGGTCTCCAGTGAGACATAGGAAAACCTTTGCCTCTTCCCCTCTCTCCAAACACAGGGCTGGTTCTCCTAGTGAGGAGGTTTCACTTTCTATCCTTGGCCTACAAACAAAGAGATTAAGAGTTTGTGGTTGACACTGCAGGGCGTGAGATTGTTGAGTCTTGGGTGTGAGTGCCTTAGAAATGAGCATTCATATGCTGATCACAAACAGCCTCATCTCTTGATGAAAACATAGTATCTGTTGGCCTTATTCTGATTATAAGGACATATTTTAAATTTTGTAGGATTTGAATGAGGTTCTCCAATAATTACTCCCAACTTTAAGAGGGCTTTGCATGTTTTGTTTGACATTGTTTTATTTTCTTCACAGCAAATATCATTATCTGAAATGATCCTATTCATTTATGTAATTACTGTCTGATCCTCCCAGTAAAGTACATTGAGACCTCGTCTTTCTTTTCTGATTTTTTTTCTTTTGGGGTCTTTTGGCCCTATGAAATGGAAAGGTGTAGGGATCTACAGGTGAGCTTGGACATAGATGTGAACTCAAGCTGAAACTGAACTGATGCTCGCAGGTTGGGATCAGCAGAAAGAGGAGTGAAAGGTGAGGGAGCTGGAATGGGCCACAAACAGGTGTGGTGATGCCATATTTTCTCCTTTCATCCCAGAGTGGTGTTTTCCTGGCAGCTGGTCATGGCTTTTGATAAGGCAGAGCTGCCTAGCTCTCCCAAGGTGCTGGTGTTGACCACTGGTGAGTGGCTTTGCTGTTTTCTTGCCTCAATGATGGTTTTATTAATTTATTTTTTTCATCACAGAAATGACCTCCACCTTCAACCCCCGAGAATGTAAACTGTCCAAGCAAGAAGGGCAAAACTATGGCTTCTTCCTGCGAATTGAGAAGGACACCGAGGGCCACCTGGTCCGGGTGGTTGAGAAGTGTAGCCCAGCAGAGAAGGCTGGCCTTCAAGATGGAGACAGAGTTCTTAGGATCAATGGTGTCTTTGTGGACAAAGAAGAACATATGCAGGTGAATGAGACATTTGGGGCTTTTCTTCCAGGATTAAAGTTACCTTTTTCTTCTTCCCTCCTAGGTTGTGGATCTGGTCAGAAAGAGTGGGAATTCAGTGACTTTACTAGTTCTGGATGGGGATTCCTATGAGAAAGCAGTGAAAACACGGGTGGACTTGAAAGAGTTGGGTCAAAGTCAGAAGGAGCAAGGTTTGAGTGATAATATACTTTCCCCTGTGATGAATGGAGGTGTGCAAACTTGGACCCAGCCCCGGCTCTGCTATCTCGTGAAGGAAGGAGGCAGCTATGGCTTCTCTCTGAAAACTGTCCAAGGTGAGAATTTTTTGGGGAGCAGGGGGAGGCAGTCCACATGGAGTTTACCCCTACTCTCTTCCAGGTAAAAAGGGGGTGTACATGACTGATATTACACCTCAAGGTGTGGCTATGAGAGCTGGAGTTCTGGCTGATGATCACTTGATTGAAGTGAATGGAGAGAATGTAGAGGATGCCAGCCATGAGGAAGTGGTTGAAAAGGTATGCCCCAAAGGGTACTTTTCTTACCCTATATGTCATTCCTCATCTGTGTGTGTTGTTACAGGTGAAGAAGTCAGGAAGCCGTGTCATGTTCCTGCTGGTGGACAAAGAAACTGACAAGCGTCATGTTGAGCAGAAGATACAATTCAAAAGAGAAACAGCCAGTTTGAAACTGTTACCCCACCAGCCCCGAATTGTGGAGATGAAGAAAGGAAGCAATGGCTATGGTTTCTATCTGAGGGCAGGCTCAGAACAGAAAGGTAAGGTACAAGAGCAGGAAACTTGGCAGTAATAATTTTATTTTTTGGGGTTGGGGGAGGGTAGGTCAAATCATCAAGGACATAGATTCTGGAAGTCCAGCAGAGGAGGCTGGCTTGAAGAACAATGATCTGGTAGTTGCTGTCAACGGCGAGTCTGTGGAAACCCTGGATCATGACAGTGTGGTAGAAATGATTAGAAAGGGTGGAGATCAGACTTCACTGTTGGTGGTAGACAAAGAGACGGACAACATGTACAGACTGGTAAGTAATACAAGGCCATATATTCATGCATTAGTTAATGTTTTTTCCCTTTATTTTTCAAAAGGCTCATTTTTCTCCATTTCTCTACTATCAAAGTCAAGAACTGCCCAATGGCTCTGTCAAGGAGGCTCCAGCTCCTACTCCCACTTCTCTGGAAGTCTCAAGTCCACCAGATACTACAGAGGAAGTAGATCATAAGCCTAAACTCTGCAGGCTGGCTAAAGGTGAAAATGGCTATGGCTTTCACTTAAATGCGATTCGGGGTCTGCCAGGCTCATTCATCAAAGAGGTATGGTAATCTGGTTCCAGCAGCCCAACAAATGAAATTGATAACTCAGAACTTCTGTTCACAGGTACAGAAGGGCGGTCCTGCTGACTTGGCTGGGCTAGAGGATGAGGATGTCATCATTGAAGTGAATGGGGTGAATGTGCTAGATGAACCCTATGAGAAGGTGGTGGATAGAATCCAGAGCAGTGGGAAGAATGTCACACTTCTAGTCTGTGGAAAGAAGGCCTATGATTATTTCCAAGCTAAGAAAATCCCTATTGTTTCCTCCCTGGCTGATCCACTTGACACCCCTCCAGATTCTAAAGAAGGAATAGTGGTGGAGTCAAACCATGACTCGCACATGGCAAAAGAACGGGTGAGTGGGGGCCTATTTCTTTTCGTGATCTAAATACTGATAAACTTTTTACTTGATTTATCAGCTCTACACAATTGCTGTCAACTGCATGCTGTGAAAGAAAGAAATTCTAGTGAGTGACTCTACTCCCCGACTTAAGTCATGCAACTCTAGAATAGATCATCCCTCTTTCATTACTCTACCATTTGTAAATTCTTTGTTTTCTTATACACAGGCCCACAGTACAGCCTCACATTCTTCTTCCAATTCTGAAGATACAGAGATGTGATGAAAACAAGTAATAGCTTTGGCTGTTTATTTGATAGCTGTTTCTGGGTATTTAATAGGAATCCTTTCTCAAGGAATGAGTTGTGACCTGTTTACTGTCTCTTTAGAAGAAAAACTCCACTGGAAACCATTCACCATGTGTGATTGTCTTCTGTTATCATTTGTCTTACAGGCGGCTATTGCAGACGGCTAATTTATGCTTAACTTAGGAAGAGATAAGGCAAGAGCTAGATTTTTTTCATGTGATCTTTTCCAAGCTTCAACTTAACTTAACTACATTTCTCTGTATGATGATGTCTCTTACTTCTACAGGTTCCTTGAGCACCAAAGATGATTCATAACTCTGTATAGGTGACAGCTGCTTATAAAAGCATCTTAGCAGATAAGCCTATTAAAATTGTGCTTTTGTAACAATGTTGTGGTTGCTAGAATAAATACCATTAACAAATGCCTTTTGAGTATGCTTGATAGTGCTTTTGTTTTG